CCATTTCTACCCTCTCCTCCCTTGCCCCTGTGCAAAACCAAAGATGGGTTAAGAGGCAAGGCATAATGGAAGAGGAATGTTCTTTTCCTCCACTCCCACTTTCTTCTTCAAATTCTGTTTTGGGACCATCCTTCCCCACCCTCCCATTTTCATCTGATGGACACACTGTCTCTGTTGTCTCTTGTCATATTTGATTTTATGATATTTCATGTTTTATGTGCTTTTTTTTTTTTTTAGTAAATTCATGGACAGAGAATGTATCCTGGTAAACACTTAGATTAAAACAAATTTACATAGTTGATTACTATAAATGAAAATTAGTGACTCAAATTCTCCAGGTTTCTAAGCTACTTAGACTAAGCCAATCAGGTAATTTTTGCTACTTCTGGGCAAAATGTATCTGAATTCCTATTCAGTGGATTTGCAGGATGAAATCTAAGTTTACCTCTTTCATCTCTCATTTAAATGTGGAAAAACGAAATCAATAAAAATCTATATATGCTTATTAAGCATTTTAAGGAGGGTGTGAATAAGGAGTGAAAGCTTTGAGCAGTGACTACAGCAGTTTTTCGAAAGTCAAAACAATAACCAATGCCAATCAGTAGCTCTCTTCACCTCTCACACAATAATAGAGACAGGACAGGATAAAAAAGGGTTACATTTAAAAAAAAGTATGGATGTTAAACCATTGGAAATGGCACTGTAAATGACACCGGAAAAGATCGCCTCCAGGCACTGTGTGGAACTTTGCAAACTCGGGTCCTCACCCGAGGACCGCACGGCCGACCTCGGGGAGGCTCCACCCCAGAAACTATTTCATTGGCGCCACCTCTAGCCCACACTTCCCCTCTTCCGCATGCGCACAAGGAGCAGAAGCCGACCAGCTCGTCACGTCGCCTTCCCCGCCCCTAAATTTCCAGTTCCGATTGGTCTGTTTCATGGGACCGCCCCTCTGGCCCGACCAATGTGGAAGCCTCCTCGGGTGCTCCGCCCTCCCCGCAGGCGGCGTGCGGCTGCATAGCCTGAGAATCCCGGTGGTGAGCGGGGATGGCGGTTGTAGCGGCGGCTGCCGGCTGGCTACTCAGGCTCAGGGCGGCAGGGGCTGAGGGGCACTGGCGTCGGCTTCCTGGCGCGGGGCTGGCGCGGGGCTTTTTGCACCCCGCCGCGACTGTCGAGGATGCGGCCCAGAGGCGGCAGGTGGCTCATTTTACTTTCCAGCCAGATCCGGAGCCCCGGGAGTACGGTGAGCCCTGGGACTGCCCACTCGGTCCCGCTACACGAAATGATTTTTTTTTTGATTTTCACAGGGCAAACTCAGAAAATGAATCTTTTCCAGTCTGTAACAAGTGCCTTGGATAACTCATTGGCCAAAGATCCTACTGCAGGTAACCCTGATATGTGCCTGAATTGTGGTAGCATAAAATGTATTATTTAAATACTGTTTTTCAGTAATATTTGGTGAAGATGTTGCCTTTGGTGGAGTCTTTAGATGCACTGTTGGCTTGCGAGACAAATATGGTAAGTAAATACCTATATGAATAGTATTCTGACACATTAACCTTTTTTTCTTTTCTATTTTAAGGAAAAGATAGAGTTTTTAATACCCCATTGTGTGAACAAGGAATTGTTGGATTTGGAATCGGAATTGCGGTCACTGGAGCTACTGCCATTGCGGAAATTCAGTTTGCAGATTATATTTTCCCTGCATTTGATCAGGTAAGTGAATGAACATTTCTAAGGTTGTTCATTGCCATGCCCCGTCTTTCTTTCTGACCCTCAGATTGTTAATGAAGCTGCCAAGTATCGCTATCGCTCTGGGGATCTTTTTAACTGTGGAAGCCTCACTATCCGGTCCCCTTGGGGCTGTGTTGGTCATGGGGCTCTCTATCATTCTCAGAGTCCTGAAGCATTTTTTGCCCATTGCCCAGGAATCAAGGTATGTTCATTTATGTACTTTATTTGATTTCTTAAAATTGTCTTAAAAAAATCTGTTTTTGCAGGTGGTTATACCCAGAAGCCCTTTCCAGGCCAAAGGACTTCTTTTGTCATGCATAGAGGATAAAAATCCTTGTATATTTTTTGAACCTAAAATACTTTACAGGGCAGCAGGTAAAGATTTTCTTTATTTTATATTTGTGAATGTCCTTTTTTTTTTTTCCTGTTCTGTATTTAGCGGAAGAAGTCCCTATAGAACCATACAACATCCCACTGTCCCAGGCCGAAGTCATACAGGAAGGGAGTGATGTTACTCTAGTTGCCTGGGGCACTCAGGTGAGTAGCATTGATCCCAACTGTTAAAACCTTCATTCTCTGCATATTTTTCTCTTTATTTCAGGTTCATGTGATCCGAGAGGTAGCTTCCATGGCAAAAGAAAAGCTTGGAGTGTCTTGTGAAGTCATTGATCTGAGGACTATAATACCTTGGGATGTGGACACAATTTGTAAGGTATGAATATAATGGTGATAGAATGTCATTTCTTTTAACATCAGGTTTTTCTTTTCTCTTTCAGTCTGTGATCAAAACAGGGCGACTGCTAATCAGTCACGAGGCTCCCTTGACAGGCGGCTTTGCATCGGAAATCAGCTCTACAGTTCAGGTAGAGTAATTTTTGGAACTGATTTCAATGCTGTGCTAATGATTTTCTATTACATTTTTTTCAGATATACCCCCATGAAAGAACCTCTGTTAAATTTTCAGTAAATTAAAACTTAAACGTCTCCAGATGGGTCCATGAATGACTAAAAAAAATCTTCTAGTGAAAAATAACAAGATCGTCAACAGAAAAAGTGACAAACATAAAGTATATCTAGCCATTATAGAAAATGTAAAAAAAATTATTTGTATTCACATTAGGCCTATTTTAACACACAACACTGTGTAAATGTCCAGATTGACTTTTGTTAGACCATATTGTCAGATTTATTTTAGTAGAAGATGAAGCACACACTTCATAATGGAGTATAAAATTTACCAAAGTTGTAGATAATCCATTCAAATGGAATGTGTCTATATGTGTTTTGGACTACTTAACACTGCAAATGCAACTTCAAATAATTAAATTAAAAACATAAAAATTATTCCCAAAAGTAATATCATGGGCTACTTTACATTTTATTCAATTTAATCTAGCAAAAAATTTTGAATGCCAGATACTGCAAAGAATTCTACAATCACAACTAAGGGGATGGTCACTGACCTTGGAAGAGCTGATAGTCTAGTGAGAAATAAAACAAATATATGAATTAATTATAATATAAAATAAAATAAGATGAACAAAATTGGAAGACTAAGCTATAAGGTCCACTAAGCAGTGGCTATTTTTTTTCATTTCCCCCCTATGTATACAAGTGTTTATTTGTATTATTTTTACAATTTGGGGATTGTGCTGTGTGTTTTGATTCCAGCTTATTTTCATTTTTCATTGTATCATGGACATTGTTTCATATTCTTAACTTGTTCAAAAGTCGTGTTTAATGGCCATAAGGTATTCCATCATATGATAGTAATTTAAATATTCCTCTATTTTTGACCATTTAGATTGTTTACTCACTGCTACAAGCCTCAGAAGAAATAAAAGAGCAAAAATACCCCTAAACATTTATTATTAATGTAAAGTGTGTTCAAACATGTTTTCTACTACATACATTAAGCAAAGTTACTATCAGATCTTATATTATTGTATATAATTTTGTAGATATAATTAAACAGTACTACTCAGATTAAATGGGGAAAAAAAACCCAACACAGGTAGATTTTCTTCTTCTTCTTCTTCTTTTTTTTTTTTTTTGAGACGGAGTCTCGCTCTGTCGCCCAGGCTGGAGTGCAGTGGCGTGATCCCGGCTCACTGCAAGCTCCGCCTCCCAGGTTCACGCCATTCTCCTGCCTCAGCCTCCCGAGTAGCTGGGACTACAGGCGCCCGCCACCACGCCCGGCTAATTTTTTTGTATTTTTAGTAGAGACGGAGTTTCACCGTGTCTCGATCTCCTGATCTCGTCATCTGCCCGCCTTGGCCTCCCAAAGAGCTGGGTTACAGGTGTCAGCCACCGCACCCGGCCGTAGATTTTCTTCTTAACTTGCCTTGCCATTCACATGTATATACCTACCACACATAGATTTTCATAATTGTACCCAAATGCTATAGTTTATTGTGTACTTGCTATTATTTGCTATAAAATATTTCTTTATAATAAACCTATTGTGTTTTGGGGTGGTCTACTATTAAAAGTATAGTTTTTTTGTTTTTTGTTTTTTTTTTTAGACGGAGTCTCGCTTTTGCCAACCACGCTGGAGTGCAGTAGCATGATCTCGGCTCACTGCAACCTCCGCCTCCCAGGTTCAAGTGATTCTCCTGCCTCAGCCTCCCGAATAGCTGGGATTACAGGCACTTGCCACCACACCTGGCTAATTTTTGTATTTTTAGTAGAGACAGGGGTTTCACCATGTTGGCCAGGCTGGTCTTGGACTCCTGACCTCAGGTGATCTGCCCACCTTGGCCTCCCAAAGTATTGGGATTACAGGAGTGAGCCACCATGCCCAGCCAAAAGTATAGATTATCAACAATAAATTTTAATATTGGGAGCTATTCAAAGTGCATTCTGTGTACTTTTTCTGTCTCATACTTTCTACAGTCTCATCCTTTCTATAGTCTCATCATTAATTTTATAAAAATATTTATCTTTGAAATATTTACTTGTGTAATAATGACTTTGTTATTTTAACAAAAGAGTAAGTATTCATGTATTTTGGCCTGTGGTTTTTTTTGTTTGTTTGTTTGTTTGTTTGTTTGTTTTACTGAATAGCTTGTGGCTTGCCATCTTTATTTAACCATCTGGTGAAATGTTTCTCTTCCATACTAAAATGGCTTTATTCTTTACCATTTTACTTGTTAAAACTTTTATTTTAGTATCGGGGTACATGTGTAGGTTTGTTATATAGGTTGTGTGTCACGGGGATTTGGTGTACAGATTATTGGCCACACAGGTAATAAGCATAGTAACTGATAGGTAGCTTTTCCATCTTCACCCTCCTGCCAACCTCAGCCCTCAAGTAGGCCTCAGTGGTTTGCTGCCTTCTTTATGTTCATGTGTACTCAATGTTTAACTCCCATTTATAAGTGAGAACATGTATTCAGTTTTCTGTTCCTGAAATAATTAGCTTAGGCTAATGGCCTCCAGCTCCATCCATGTTGATGCAAGGACATGATCTCATTCCTTTTTATGACTACATGATATTGCATGGTGTATATATACAACATTTTCTTTTTTTTTTTTTAATTTCCAACTTTTAAGTTCAGGGTACATGTGCAGAATGTGCAGGTTTGTTACATAGGTAAACATCTGTCCTGGTGGTTTGCTACACAGATCATCCCATCACCCAAGTATTAAGCCCAGCATCTATTAGCTATTCTTCTTGATGCTCTTCCTCCTCCAACCCAAAGCCCTGCATCAGGCTGGTGTGTGTCATTGTCCCCAGTGTGTCCATGTGTTCTCATCATTTAGCTCCCACTTATAAGTGAGAACATGTGGTATTTAGTTTTCTGTTCCTGCATTAGTTTGCTAAGGATAATCGCTTCCAGCTCCATCCATGTCCCTGCAAAGGACATGATCTTGTTCTGTTTTATGACTGCATAGTATTCCATGGTTTATATGTACCACATTTTATTTGTCCAGTCTATCATTGACAGGCATTTAGGTTGATTCCATGTGTTTGCTATTGTGAATAGTACTGCATTGAATATATGTGTGCATGTATCTTTATAACAGAACCATTTATATTCCTTTGGGTATGTAATCAGTAATGGGATCGCTGGGTCAAATGGTATTTCTGTGTCTAGGTCTTTAAGGAATTGCCACATCATCTTCCACAGTGGTTGAATTTACACTCCCACCAACAATGTAAAAGTGTTCCCTTTTCTCCACAACCTCACCAGCATCTGTTGTTTTTTGATGTTTTAGTAGTAGCCATTCTGACTGGTGTCAGATGGTATTTCATTGGGGTTTTGATTTGCATTTCTCTAATGATAACAGTAATGTTGCACTTTTTTCATGTTTGATGGCCACATGTATGTCTTCTTTTGAGATGTGTCCTTCTGTTCATGTCCTTTGCCCACTTTTTAATGAGGTTCTTTTTTTCTTGTAAATTTGTTTAAGTTCCTTATAAATGCTGGATATTAGACTTTTTTCAGATGGTGATATGGTTTGGCTGTGACCCCACCCAATCTCACATTGTGGGTGGGACCCAGTGAGAGGTAATTGAATCATGGGGGCAGATCTTTCCCGTGCTGTTCTCATGATAGTGAATAAGTCTCATGAGATCTGATGGTTTTAAAAAGGGGAGTTTCCCTACACAAGCTCTCTCTTTTTGTCTGCCATCATCTATGTAAGATGACTTGTTCCTCCTTGCCTTCCCCCATGATTGTGAGCCCTCTCCAACCACATGGAACTGCAAGTCCATTAAACCTCTTTGTTTTGTAAATTGCCCAGTCTCGGGTATGCCTTTATGAGCAATGGGAAAACGGACTAATACAGATGGATAGATTGCAAAAATTTTCTCCCATTCTGTAGGTTGCCTGTTTACTCTGTTGATGGTTCCTTTTGCTGTGAAGAAGCTCTTAATTAGATTCATTTGTCAATTTTTGCTTTTGTTGCAATTGCTTTTGGCATCTTCGTCAAGAAATCTTTGCCTGTGCTTATGTCCTATTGCCTAGGTTTTCTTCTAGGGTTTTTATAGTTTTGGGTTTTACATGTAACTCTTTAATCCATCTTGAGTTGATTTTTGTATATTGTGTAAAGAAGGGGTCCAGCTTCAGTTTTCTGCATACGATTAGCCAGTTCTCCCAGCACCATATAAAACAGGGAATTTTTTCTCCATTGCTTGTTTTTGTCAGGTTCATCAAAGATCAAATTGTTATAGGTGTGTGGTTCTATTTCTGGGTTCTCTATTGTGTTTCATTGTTCTGTGTGTCTGTTTTTCTACCAGTAGCATGCTGTGTTGTTTACTGTAGCCTTGTAGTATAGTTTGAAGTCGAGTAACATTGATGCCTCCAGCCTTGTTCTTTTTGTTTAGGATTGTCTTGGCTATTTGGGCTCTTTTCAGGTTTCATATGAATTTCAAAATAGTATTTTCTAATTCTGTGAAGATTGTCAATAGTAAGTTAATGGGAATAGCATTGAATCTATAAACTGCTTTGGGCAGAATGGCCATTTTAATGATATCAGTTCTTATTAATGAGTCTGGAATGTTTTCCATGTCTTTGTGTCATCTCTGGATTTCTTTGAGCAGTGGTTTGTAGTTCTCATTGAAGAGGTCCTTCACTTCCCTTATTAGCTGTATTCCTAAGTGTTTTATTCTTTTTATGGCAATTGTGAATGGGAGTTCACATTCATAATTTGGCTCTTGGCTTGCCTGTTGTTAGTGTATAGGAATGCTAGTAATTTTTGGGCATTGATTCTGTATCCTGAGACTTTGATGAAGCTGCTTATCAGCTTAAGAATCTTTGGGGCCAAGATGATGGATTTTCTAAATATAAGATTATGTCATCTGCAAACAAAGATAGTTTGACTTCCTCTCTCTTTATTTGAATATGCTTTATTTCTTTGTCTTGCCTGATTGCCCTAGCCAGAACTTCCAGGACTATGTTGAATCAGAGTGATGAGAGAGGGCAACCTTGTCTTGTGCTGGTTTTCAAGGGGAAGGCTTCCAGCTTTTGCCCATTCAGTATGATATTGGCTGTGGGTCTGTCATACATATATGGCTCTTAGTAGCTAGAGGTATGTTCCTTCAGTACCTTGTTTATTGAGCATTTTTAACATGAAGGGATGTTGAATTTTATTGAAGGCTTTTTCTGAATCTATTGAGATAATCATGTGGTTTTTGTTGTTAGTTCTGTTTTTGCCCTGAATCACATATATTGATTTGCATATGTTGAACCAACCTTGCATCCCACGGGTGAAGCCAGCTTGATTATGATCGATAAGCTTTGTGATGTGCTGCTGGACTTGGTTTGCCAGCATTTTATTGAGGATGTTTGCATTGATGTTCATTAAGGATATTGGCCTAAAGTTTTTTGTTGTTGTATCTCTTCCAGGTTTTGGTATCAGGATGATGCTGGCCTCATAGAATGAGTTAGAGAGGAGTCCATCCTTTTTGATTTTTTGGAATAGTTTCAGTAGGAATGGTACCAAGCTCTTCTTTGTAGCACTGGTAGAAATCAGCTGTGAATCCATCTGGTCCTGGGCTTTTTTTGTGGTTAGGCTATTTATTACTGCCTCAATTTCAGAACTCGTTATTAGTCTATTCAGGGATTCAGTTTCTTCCTGGTTCAGTCTTGGGAGGGTGTATGTGTCCAGAAATTTATCCATTTCTTCTGTATTTTCTAGTTAACGTGCATAGAAGTGTTCATAGTATTCTCTAATGGTTGTTTGTATTTCTGGCATCAGTGGTAATATCCTGATTATTTAATATCCCAGTATTTCTGATTGTGTTTATTTGAATCTTCTCTCTTTTTTTCTTTATTAGTGTAGCTAGTGGTTTTGTTTTGTTTTGTTTTTCTTTGAGATGGAGTCTCGCTTTGTCACCCAGGCTGGAGTGCAGTGGCGCGATCTCAGCTCACTGCAACCTCTGCCTCCTGGGTTCAAGCGATTCTCCTGCCTCAGCCTCCCGAGTAGCTGGGATTACAGGCATCCGCCACCATGCCTGGCTAATTTTTGTATTTTTAGTAGAGACGTGGTTTCACCTTGTTGGCCAGGCTGGTCTCAAACTCCTGACCTCAGGTGATCTGCCCACCTCAGCCTCCCAAAGTGCTGGAATTACAGGTGTGAGCCACCACACCTGGCCTGAGCCACCGCGCCTGACCTATTTTATTAATTTTTTCAAAAAACCAGATCCTAGATTTGTTGATGTTTTGAAGGGTTTTTTGTGTTGCTGCGTTTTTCAGTTCATCTTTGATCTTGGTTATTTTTTGTCTTCTCCTAGCTTTGGGGTTTGTTTTCTCTTGGTTTTCTGGTTCTTTTGATGTTCTAGTTCTTGTGATGTTAGCTTGTTAACCTGAGATCTTTCCTAGCTTTTTTACGTGGGCATTTAGTGCTATAAATTTCCTCCTCAACACTGCTTTAGCTGCATCCCAGAGATTGTGGTGCTTTGTATCTTTGTTCTCATTAGTTTCAAAGAACTTCTTGATTTCTGCCTTAATTTCATTATTTACCCAAAAGTCATTCAGAGCAGGTTGTTCAATTTCCATTTAGTTGTATGGTTTTGAGTGATTTTCTTAATCTTGAGTTCTAATTTGATTGCACTGTTTATTATGATTTCAGTACTTTTGCATTTACTGAGGAGTGTTTTACTTCAGATTATGTGATCCATTTTAGAGTATATGCTGTGTGACAATGAGAAGAATGTATATGCTCTTCTATTTGGGTAGAGAGTTCTGTAGATACCTATCAGGTCTGCTTGAGCTGTCACTCAGTCAGGAGAACTGGGATCAGGGTCCCACTTAAAGGAGTAATCTGGCTGCGTTTTGGTGGAGCAGCTGTACTTTACTGAGGACCCCTTTTGTCCCTGATCCATTTGGGCTGCCCAAGGTCCACAGGCTGGACCAGCTGAGAAACCCAAACAGCAAAGGTGGTGGCCTGCTCCACCCACCATGCCCGCTGTCTTAGAGAGAAATTAGAACTCTTGTCAGCTGTAGTACACAGAGGGAGGTGGCTGGAGACCCCAAGTGGGAGGACCCACCCTCGAGGGGGATTTGTAACTCGGGGTCTCATTTAAAGAAGCAGTCTGGCAATGCCTCAACAAAACAGCTGTGCCATGCTGTGGAACCACTTTTGCCCTGGTCAGCTTGGACTCTTCAAAGCCCGCAGGCTGGAACCGCTGAGTCGTCAAAACAACCAAGGTGGTGGCCTGCCCCTCCCGCAAGGCACTCTGTCCGAGGGAGAGACCAGACCTCTGTCCATAGAATATGGGCTGGTAGGGGGAGCTCAGGCCTCTGGTGGGAGGTCCCACTTAGCGAGAAGGAATAGATCGGGGTCCTGCTTGAGGAAGCAGTCTGGCCACATTCTGGCAAAGCAGCTGTGCTGTGCGGCGGGACTCGCTGCTCATCCAGACCGTTTGTACTCTGCAAAGCCCACGGGCTGGAATGGCTGAGTTGTTTAAACTGCAGAGATGGCAGCCCACCTCTCCCCACTGGGGTTCCATCCCCTCTCAGGCAGCCTCCACACTGTTTCCAGCTGCCTGGAATTCCAAGCCACTGGGTCTTATCTTGTGAGGAAATGGGGCCTGTAGAACTGACACTGCTCAGCTCCCTAGATTTAGCCGCCTTCCTAGGGGTATGTATGAACCTCCTGCCTTGCTGGGGATCCCGGGGCCAGAGTATGTAAAGCTCTGGGTCTCTGTGCTGCCTGAGCAACCGCTCTGTTGAGACTCCACAGAGTTCTGTGTGTTGGACCCAAGGCCCTGGTGGCATGGGCTCATGAGGGGATCTCCAGATCTGAGGGTTGCAAAGATCCGTGGTTTCTTAGGGTTGTACATTCGTTCACTGCTTCCCTTAACTGGGGGTGGGGGTTCCCTTGACTACATGTCACTCCCAGTTGGGCCATCACCTCACCATACTTTTCTTCATTCTCCCTGGGTTGAGTTGTTTTCCTGATCAGTCCCAGTGCAAGTACCTGGATATTTCAGTAGAAGGTGCTGTATTTACTCACCCCCCTTTTGTTGCTCTCTGTGAGTGCCACGCACTACAGTTGCTTCTGTTCCACCGTCTTGGCCCCCGATCCCTTGTTTTTTTTTTTTAAGTTATTTATTTTTATTTATTTTTAGAGACAGGATCTTGCCATATCTCCCAGGTTTGAATGCAGTGGCACAATCATAGTTCACTGTATCTTCGAACTCCTGGGCTCAAGGAATCCTTCCACGTCGGCCTGCCAAAGTGCTGGGACTACATGCATGAGCCACCGCAACTGGCCTGTTTCCTTCGTCTAGAAAATGAGGCTCTTAGTAGTTCACTGGCATGGTGTAAGGAGTGAATTATGGAAAATATGTAAAGCACCTACCACAATATGTGGCATATAGTAAGCACAGAATAAGTAACCAATTCCTTCTCTTTTCTTCCTGTTTACACCGCAATTTAGAGTATTAACTGGCCTGTAAAAGATTCTGTAAAGAAAAATGCTGTATCAGTTAGAGCCTTTTAAAAAGTGAAAATATCTTTCGGGGATCTTCCTCCCATCAGGCAAGTTGTTGGACTAGGGTCACTTCTAAGGTTTCATTCCTATGCTGTGATTTTAGGATTCCGAAACAGTGAAAATAACTGGTATGCTTCATTAGGCAGTACAGTGTCAAGTTTAGGATAATTTACTTTGACAGATCATAAAACAGATGTTAAAACATTTATAAACCTCAATGAATTATTTTTTAATTCACAGTCCAATTATCTTAAGATTTTAAGCCATGCTTGTTTTAGATTTCCTTGAATCATAATGATTTTGTTTGCGTATGAAAAGTAATTCCAATTCTGTATCATTATGAGACAAAATATTCAGTGAAACTCAAACTGCTTTTTTTTTATTTTTCAAAGCCTTTTTTTCCTTTTGCATCGACTTTATTTCAGTTCTTCATAAGAATATAAAATATACTCCTTTTCATCAGAACTTTTCTTCCACAGCCACTAAGTTCATATCATATGACTATTTGGTGGGTAACAATATTAGCAAATATGTTTATGATATCCATTCTTTATTTAACCTTACTCTTAATAAATGGAGAAAATTATGAAATCAAGGTACTTCCCACAAGGAATTCTTAAAGGGCTTTATACCAATAACTTTTGTCTTGTGACTTCTGTTTTCTTTGCCTAGAAGGAATGGAAGAAATGAGAGGAAACTGATCTCATTTGTTTTACTCTCTCAGTGGCTAGTTATTATTTCCCTGCAGCCTGAACATTGGTTTTGTTACAGAGCTTTGTGGACTGCCTTCTTGTTTCATGCATAGACTATGCCAACCTTGGATCGCAGTGGAGGGCAGAAGCTATTTAGAAGCACCCAACAGTGTGGCTTTTATTCTGATTGTTTTCAAATGTGCTTAGTTGGCTCAAATCAGGCTTCCCAGAACAGAATCTTAGGGTGGGGTTTAGAATTAGAGCAGCATTTCTCCAGAAAGATTTACGCTGTCAACCTTTTATAAATTAGGACTCTCACTGGGCTTGCTCTAATTCTTTAAAACATTTGTATTCCAATTGCTTTCATCTTTGGTTGAGCTGTCTGGATCAGATGTGGCCGTTCTCTCTGATTTTGCTTCTGATACACACTTAGGGCCTGTGCAGTTTCTCTCCTTTACCCTTAAGGGGCAGACTTGACTAAAATTCAAAGATATCTGTGTTTTCTATTGCTGCCAAAATACCCAAATACCGTTCCAAAATACCCAAAACTTAAAGGGTACACCCCCAACTTAAAGCAACACAGATTTAATGTCTTACAGTTCTGTAGGTTTAGAGTCCAACACACATATCAATGGTCTAAAATCAAGGTGTCAACAGAGCCGCATTCCTTTCTGGAGAATTCTCTAGGGGACTATCTGTTTCCTAGCCCCATCTAACTTCTTGCGGCCTCTCACATTTTTTGGTTCATGGCTCTTCTTCTGTCTTCAAAGCCACAGAAATTGCATCTCGCGCATCTCGCTGACCCTTCTTCTATAGTCACAGCATCTGCTCAATGACCACAGCTAGGGGAAGTTCACCAATTTTAAAGGCATGTGATTAGGTTGGGCCCATCTGGGTAATCCAGGCTACTATTCCCATCTCAAGGTTTTTAATTACACCTGCAAAGTCCCTTTTGCCATGTAAGGTAACATATTCGTAGTTCGAAGGATTAGGACATGGACATTTTGGGGACAATTATTCTGCATATCACAATCCCTTTCTCTTTTCCTTAGTAGACCACACTAGTCTGGTGACTTGAAGGAACCTAGCCATTTCTCTTCTACCTCACCACAGTGGGCCCAGGATATAGTCATTTTAAAAACATAAAACCCAGTGTATCAGGCTCCAGGCCAGGGCTTCTCAGCTGACTGTTTCTATTGGTGTAACAGACTGGATTTTGGCTGTCTCTCCCTCTACTTTCCTCCAGCAGTCTTTGGTCTTGTTTTGAGATGTTTTCCCTCCTGTGGTCCTCAGTCTGCCAGTGTTCTTCCTATAACTTTATCTCTGTGTGTCAGGATATACACTGTACTCTATAGAAATGGCAGTGGAACCCCAACAATTGTGGGTGTTTGGGTAATAATCCACAACCTTATCATTCCCAACACCCTTCCCATTGTAGCTTTCCTCTATAAAGAGAAGTTTGGAGCTCCTAAAACCAGATCTGAAATTTATTTATTCAATTAATCATTCAAATGTGCAAGATGTGGGGAGAATTGGATATAGAGATATGGCTCCTGCCCTCAAGAAATTAATAGTCAAACAGGGAGAAGGACATGAAATACAAGCATTGCTGTATGTGGGATGGATGTCTGTATATACAGTTGGTCCTCTGTATGTATCCCTGTGTTCTTCATCTGTGGGTTCAACCAACCACAGATCAAAAAAATTGGGGGCTAGGCGTGGTGGCTCATGTCTGTAATCCTAGCACTTTGGGAGGCCAAGGCAAGTGGATCACCTGAGGTCAGGAGTTCGAGACCAGTCTGACCAATACGGTGAAACCCCATCTACTAAAAATATAAAAATTAGCCGGGCATGGCAGCATGCACCTGTAGTCCCAGCTACTCAGGAGGCTGAGGCAGGAGAATTGCTTGAACCCGGGAGGTGGAGGTTGCAGTGAGCCAAGATTGTGCCACTGCACTCCAGCCTGGGTGACAGAGTGAGACTCTCTCTCTTAAAAAAAAAAAAAAAAAAGAAAAGAAATTAGAAAAAAAAATTGTACTGAACATGTACAGACTTTTTTTTTATTGTCATTGTTTCCTAGGCAACACAGTGTAACAATCATTTACATCATATTATGTATTGTAAATAATCTAGAGATGACTTAAAGTATATGGGAGGATATACATAGATTATATGCAAATATTACACTATTTTATAAAAGGGACTTGAGCATCTTCAGATTTTGGTATCTATGGAAGGTTCTCAAGCCAATCCTTTATGGATACCAAGGGTTGACATATGTGTATATTTATATATGTGTGTTAGTTATCTGTTATAATGGGAGCACAGGAAAGATAAGCCCTTAAATTTCCCTCAGGGATTCAGGGAAAGTTGTCCAGAGGCAGCTAGGGTTGAGCAGCAGATGTCATGACACTACTAACCAGATAAGTCTTCTCCTTTCACTCAGGCCTTATGGAATAAGCTATGCTTGTGGAATTTTTTATGTGGAAAAGAATTACATGAAACAATCTGCATTGCTCTTCTCACTGTTTTTAGAGGGAATCAGTAGGAATCAGAATACTGGCTGACTCTTTAGGTATGTGGGCTTATATGAATTTTTTAGCTCTTTAATCCTTAGTTTTTCCATTAGTAGTACCCAACTTGCTGAATTGTGAGGTTTGAATGAATTATTAAAGTTAAGCTTTTAGAATGGGACCTACTACCCAGAAAATATTTAACAATATTATTGTAATGTATCACTGTCACCATTTATTACTACAATCTCTCTTGAATTACTCATCACTTTTCTGACATCATCATATGAAACAAGTTTTTTAATTCATGCCAGCTTCTCCCTCTTACTTACGGTTTAGGAGTTGCCTCTAATGCCTAAGGAAACGTGTAGCCCTCTGGTTGTACTGCAAAAGTGGTTGCATTTTGAAGGCAGGTGTATACAACTTCCAGAGTAAGAATATGTGTATTCAGGTGTAGGCGTTGTCAGTTTCCAATAAGATAATTTATAATGCTTAATTTATATTAGGAAGATCTCACATTGTTCTCTTCTGTAAATTATGCATGTATTTGTAAATCTAAAAGGAACTTTGATTTTTCTCTCTGATTAAGGTGTATAATTATAATCTTAAATAAAAGTGAAGTTCAAAGTAGCTTCATTTAAAATATTAATAGACAAAACATAAGATCAGTTCTTTTAGGGATTGGTTTGTCAGCCACATGTTAGATCTGCTTAGAAATCTTCAGTGAAATAGGAAACATTGTATAAATGTTACCTAATGTAAATACTGCTAAATTTAAGATATACTAAAATTTGAGTATTTTCCCTTTAGTCTCAAATAAGCAAAAGGAAATCTGAGTTATATGAAAATGAAAGCATGTATTCAGCTTTTATAAAACCATTATAAATAAGTTATTTTTCCTACCAAGTTAAATAGGATATGTTTACATGTTTTAAATTTTAGTTTTATTAGTTACAGTATCATATTGTGAATAGTAGCAAATATGTCCTTATATAGTTCTGGGTTCTTGCTTTATAATGTACATAGACAAATATCTTTTTAAAAAAATTTTTGTGTTCCACAGACGCAACAGGTTTTGATAATTTCTTATTTCACCTGTTGGTTACAGTCACAATAATATGTTCTTTCTTCTACCTTATGATTGACCATTTCTGACATAAAAGTTAAGAATTTGTATCATCTAAACAGCCTTTTATGTCCTTTCTCTTTTTTCATACATCTTGATAATTGTAGTGTTTTTCATGTTTGCTTCTATTTTCTATCTTTCCGAGTTTGCAAAACATTATTAAAACTTCATTTCTAGTTCTTCACTAATAGGACCCAAATCTAAGTCTCTCAACTTCAGGCTCTACTTAAGTATCCAGAGTTCACAATTCAGCGACCGTTTCCAGGGTGGAGGCCTGTAGAAGAATCAGTCCTATTTTTACAAAAACAGAGAAATTTGTGCTCCTAATATTTGCATAGTCATAAAATTGCAAAAGTTATATTGGTTTTACAATTTTAAATTGATAGGCAATTATGATTTTTGCAAATGACATTCTAATAAAAATTATCAACATTTGGTTATGGTAGCGATGGTGAAGAAACACAGTGAAAGCAAATATTTTCTTATGTCACTTATACATGTACAACAATGGCCATATTTCTGAAATGTAAATGAAAGTATAATGCCTTCTTCGATTTTTATTTTGACCACTGAGTAAATTAAACCTTCAATAATCTCATAAAAATGAGATATTTTCTTGCTATACCTCTGATATCCCCTGTCCCCTGAAAAAATATGAAATTAGTACAGAGCCAGTAAAAAATACCAAGAACACCCAGGATAGATTCTATCCTAACCTAAACAAGCTTATATTATGAAAGTGGTGTTATTTTTTAACAGATCATAAATTAGACAATATAGTTCATCTAGGGCCGATAACTTCTCCCCATGCAGCTGTTGTCACTCTTGGGAGGTGCTTCCTAGAATGTGTGCTGAGAAGGATGCTATAATTAGTGATGTCTGCCTTGGGTACAGAATATCAGTAGTGGTTAGGAGCAGTACACATTTTCCATCCTTAAGTATCTGGATGGGAAGAGATCTAGAGAACAGAATATCATATGTCTCCTGACTCATAACTTGGGATCTTTCCTCAATTCTACTGAATAACCTGTAGTGGAAAACCATGTTTCTATAGTCCTATCCCTCGTCCAGGTGGATTATCTGAACAGGACTCCTGTGGAATGGTTGTGGTAATGTAATTCATGTGGACATTGACAAGTTGCCATCATGTGGTCATGAGGATGGTGTTGGATTCCTTATGTGTGAGGCTGATAAGGGCCCTATGTTCAATTCTTAGTGGTCCTTTTAAACCTACACCTGTTTATATTTTTTATCAACATGCCCATAACTTATTTTTCGTGAATCCACTGAAACTTCCAGAGACTTGAACTTTGCCTAAAGTTTAAAACAGGAATTTTTTAAATCCCTTAAATGAAAAATAGTTTTAAGTGTATCCCAACTAATATGAAACAGGAAACTAATGTCTAATATCCTTGGGAACTATAAAATATTCAATAGTAATCAAAACATAAAATGATTCTCTTCTGTCTTTCCGTTATTCTCTACTTCCAATTACATTTTGTAAAATGTAAACAATTGCACCTGCAATTGATGGAAAAATACCATCATGAAATCAAATGTGTTTTCTGACTTCATATATGTATTGTAGTATTTAATATTAAGTAAGCTCAGAAGATACTTACATGGAATCTACTGCCTTTTCTGAGCACAAGAGAAGCAATGATTAATAGAATGTGGTACTTGCTCCAAGGAGCATTCATTTAAGAGGAGGGATGCTCCTATTTGGGTCTTCACTGTATAAAGCATTTATATGTATATTACTTAACAACTAAAAGGTATGTACTTATGCAGAATACTGCCATCATTGCTCTTTTCTTTACTGTAATGGTACCATTCATCAGGTCCATGGAAGCCAGCTTCTCACACATTCTCTCTTAGACATAGGCGTTTTCTTTCTTTCTTTTCTTTTTTTTTTTTTTTTTGGTGACGGAGTCGCACTTTGTTGCCCAGGCTGGAGTGCAATGGCACAATCTCGGCTCACTGCAACCTCTACCTCCCAGGTTCAAGTGATTCTCCTGCCTCAGCCTCCCGAGTAGCTGGGATTACAGGCGCGCACCACTACGCCTGGCTAATTTTTGTATTTTTAGTAGAGACAGGGTTTCACCATGTTGGTCAGGCTGGTCTCGAACTCCTGACCTCGTGATCCACCCGCCTCGGCCTCCCAAAGTGCTGGGATTACAGGCATGAGCCCCCACACCTGGCAGACGTGTGTTTTCTAAAGTGGATTTATTAGAAATTGGGATCCCCTTAACCATCTTTACTTAGAGGAGACTTTGGCTTAGTGACCTACAGTTGTGTGTAAATGAAAAGCAAAATTAATGGGAAGTATACTCACAAAAGAAGGACTTTAAAGTTGCAAAAATAGCATGCATCAAGAATAGTATAAAATTTTAATTCCTCCATCGTCACCAATAAACATTTATGGAGAATCCCCAGAGTGACTGACTCTGGATTTTACATCTTATGTTAAACTAACTCTTGCATTCTGTTCTTGCTGTTTTATAATTACCCCAAATGTTCTCTGTTACTTCTCCTAATGATTCTTCTTTTTTTTTCTTTTTTCTTTTTTTTTTTTTTTTTGCATACAGCAGAGAATGCCTGTGGGTTTAAAAATTTTTTAACTAATCTTGATGAATCAATTATAATTTATAAAAGTGGAGCATAACAGTTAAGAGCTCATGCTATGGAATTGGACAGAGCTGATTTCAGATACTGTTCTGCCACATGCAAAGTGCATAACTGGACTAGTCACTTACCTTTCTGAACCTCAGTTTCCTCATCTCTGAAGGGGATGATGAAGGTTCAGCCCTCTCATAGGGCTCATGACAATTAATGAGATAATGTCACATGCTTAATACCAGCATCTTGTATGCTCCATAGGTGTTAGCTGTCTGTTTGTAATAATATTTTTGTGTTTGGTTACACAAACCCACTTTCTTCATTTGTTTTCTGCTATTAATGCCTTTTGAAGTATTGTGTTGTTTGTGAACACATAGTACAAATTGACTTTTGTTTTTTTAATTATCAATTTTGTTTCTGTAACTGCACAGAAAAGTGATAAATTGTGAGCTTATATTTTCTTTTAATACATAGATATCGCCTCCCAACATACATGAATTTTAAGACACTAAAAACCCCTTAAAGATCTTTTCTTAATCAGTGTTTAGTAAATGGGCTTACATTCTAGCGTATAGACCAATTCAAACTGTTCTACAGTAGAGAGGAATTTGTATGTTGGCCAGTTTTTCATACAGTGATTTCTAACTCTTTCCCCTTCAGTATTTCCCTAACATACACTTTCTCATCCAGTATTTCTTTTAGAATTCTCACACTTTTGCCCTCATAACTCACTTTCATATTCCTAGAGCTCTTTTCTTCACACTGATTGTGCTGCTCCTTTTCAATTTTTCCAACCTTATGGAATTATTAGTGAGAAAAAGCAAAATTATTATTATTTGAGACGGAATCTCGCTCTGTTGCCCAGGCTGGCGTGCAGTGGCGCCATCTTGGCTCACTGCAAGCTCCGCCCCCCGGGTTCACGCCATTCTCCTGTCTCAGCCTCCGGAGTAGCTGGGACTACAGGCGCCCGCCACTACGGCCGGCTAATTTTTTGTATTTTTAGTAGAGACGGGGTTTCACCGTGTTAGCCAGGGTGGTCTCGATCTCCTGACCTCGTGATCCACCTGCCTCGGCCTCCCAAAGTGCTGGGATTACAGGCGTGAGCCACCGTGCCCGGCCCAAAATTATTTTTTATATATGGTGACTTTCCCCCACCCTTTCATCTTACAGTAGAGGCAGCTCAGAAAAAAATCACTGAATTAAGTCATTCAGAGGTCGTTTATAATAGCTATTCAGCAGTGAGCTGGTTCTCAGTCCTGGTTATCCATTACAATTTCCCAGCATTTAAAATTCTGATACCGTGACCATACCCAAGAATAATTAAATAAGACTTTCTGTAGGTGGGACCTAGGCATCTGTTTTTAAAGCCCTTCAGGTGATCTTAATGGGCAGCTAAGTATGAGAGCTACTATAGGACAGTGTTGTATGGCCTGATTAGGTAGGAATGAGAGGGAGAGGAAGAAATCAGGACAGGAGATGTAGACTTATTTTGATAAGTTTTGGTAGTGAAAGGCAGAAAAGAGATGGGACTGTAACTTAAGGAATTAGCAGGAAACACAACATACCTGAGAAAGAACATTCTAGCATATATATATATATTAGCATATATAGTAGTGAGTCTCAGCTACTCCCCTAGGGCAGTGTATCAGCAATTTAGGAACCAGGGATGAACATGCATTTGGCAAAACTTCCTAATTTTGATACACCTTTCCCTTTCTCACTACCCTCCCTTCTCTCTTCTCTCCCCAGCCCCTGTCTACAATACTGCTATCCTGCTCCCTCTGCTCCTCGTCCTTTTCTTTCTTAAACTGGGTGACAGAGCATCTCAAAGTTGACTTCCCTCATGGTGGCCATATGGCTCCAGCAGTTCTCAGCAAGAGTTCTGAATTCACCCTGATTAGACCATTAAGGTCGTATTTCAACTAGTAACTGAGGCTGGGGGAATGGAATATGCTCATTTGTGAAGTCAATCAAGAAAGTACATAGGAAGATGGGAAAGGATGCTGGTAGACAGCCAGTACTACCCACTATATATGTAAAAGTCACAGTGATTCAATGCAATCAGTTATTTTACATGTGCAAATTATGAGTGGTCTTGTATGGGGACGGTTTTGAATAACATATAGAAAGTACTATATAGTACTGATATTTTTCTGAGCATCAAATATTTAGAGAAAAAAATCTGTGGTGTTTTAGAATATAATATAATAAACATCAAATAATTTACTAGATCAAACATGGTTTATTAACTTAAACACTGTAGCATATAGCAGTCTGTAGCACATCTTACTGACTGATCCTTTTTTGAAAAAATCATTACTTCACATTGTTGATGTTGTGGCAGAATCTAGGACTTCTATAATTACATTTCTGGAGATTATCAGGCAAATGTGTGGCTTTTACCTTTTCTGGTTACTATTTTATAGAAAAATGTAATTGCTAGGTATGTCATTTAAGACCCTGCAATCTATTTGTCTGAAAAATGGAACAAATGCTAGTAAGAATTTTAAATGACTCTCAAAGCCTCCTGCAAAATGACATTAGCAGTTGAAATAAAATAGTTAACAGTCTAAAAACTGTTTAAGATAAAGCCCATAACTATTAATTTTAGGACTGTTTTGTATACAATGTAAATGACACATGTTTGAGTTAATCCATTTGATGGTGGTGATCACATTCTTAAGAAATGATTTGGTATCTCAAAGCAGTTTCTTAACTAGACAATGAGCAGAAAACCTGTTGCTAGTTTTGGAAGTTTAAATTGTCAAACTTCAATTACTTCTGTTTAATTTGGGATTAAAGTTTGGGATTAAAAACACATGAGCAAAAATCTCATAACCCCAGTTCAGTCATGAGAGAAACACCAGACAAATTTCAGTTGAGGGATATTCTACAGAATATATGTCCAGTACTCCTCAAAACTGTCCAAGTCATCAAAAAACAACAAAAGTCTGAGAAACTGTCGCAGCCAAGGGATACTAAGGAAACAAGAGGACTGAATGTAATTTGGATTCTGGATGGGATCCCAGAGTGGAAAAAGGACATTAGAGCAAAACCGAGGAAATCTCAATACAGGTTGGGCTTTAGTTAATGTGTCAATACTGGTTCATTAATTGTGACAAATACACTATATTAGTGTAGGATGTTAATAATATTAACAATGGTGGAAACCGGTTGTGGGATATATGGGAAAACTGTGTACTGTTTTCATAGTTTTTATCTAAATTTTAAAATACCTCAAAATAAAACGTTATTTTTAAAGATGTGGGGATACATTTTTCAGGAAAGAGTCTCCGCCATAAGCTTACTATAGCAGAGCCTGAATGCTACTGTTTGATGAATGAAAGAAGTCCGGTATTCTTGGAGATCTTCTCTGTAATCCTCCAGGCTGAGGCATCACTTAGATTTGGCATTTGAGACCTTTATTGTTGACCTATGAAATTCTGTTTTATGTCTGTCTCTCACTTTGTTTCACCATAGTATAGTATAGGTTATAGGAGCAAGAAAACTGATTTTTCTTTCAAGATCCACTGTATGCCAATCATGTACTGGATTTCACTAAAATTAACACATCCAATTTTTAGAAACTTTGTAGGATAGAGGACTACCCTTTCTACAAAAGAGGAAAACAGACTAAGAAGAGTAAGTTACTTGGCCAGGCACAGTGGCTCACACCTGTAATCCCAGCACTTTGGGAGGCCGAGGTAGGTAGATCACTTGAGGTCAGTAGTTCGAGACCAGCCTGGGCAATATGGTGAAACTCCATCTCTACTAAAAATACAAAAGTTAGCAGGGCATTGTGGCTTGTGTCTGTAATCCCAGAGAATTGCTTGAACCCAGGAGGCAGAAGTTGCTGTGAGCTGAGATCGCACCACTGGACTCCAGCTTGGGCAACAGAGCGAGACTCAGTCTCAAAAGAAAAGAAAAAAAAAGAGTAAGTAACTTGCCCAGAGTCACACAGATGTTTACTGACAGACTACATGAGAGCCTTGTTTATTACTTGACTCCAATTTCCAGCCTTTCTACCTTCTCATATATATGCCTTCTTTGTTATCGTAAGATTCAGATTAGCAAGGTACTCTTTTTAACCTGTGCCTATGTTTTAAAAAAAAATTGTTTAAGTTTGACATAAGTATAAGCCAGCAGGAAGTTGCAAAAACAGTACAGATGCTCCCCAACTTATGATGGGGTTACCTTCCAGTAGACTCATTATTGAAAGTATCGTAGGTCAAAAATACATTTAATACACCTAACCTGTAACTTAGCCTTGTATGCTTTAAGTGTGGTCATTAGCCTACAGTTGGGCAAAATCATCTAACACAAAGCCTATTTTATAATGAAGTGTTGAATATTTCATGTAATTTATTGAATACTGGAAGTGAAAAACAGAATGGTTGTATGAGTAAAGTACGGTTTCTACTGAATACATTTTGCTTTTGCACCATTGTAAAATCAAAAAATTTTTAAGTTGAACATTTCTTAATTTGGGGACTGTATTAGTTCATTCTCACAATGTTATAACAACATACCTGAGACTGGGTAATTTATAAAGGAAAGAGGTTTAATTGACTCACAATCCCACAAGGCTGGGAAGGTCTCAGGAAACTTGCAGTCTTTTGCATTTCACCATGAAAGAGTTCGTCCAACTTTTTAGGTTTTTATTACAAAATAAATAGTGTTTTCTCTGCCCTCTCTGTACCTCGTATTTGAGGAATTCTCATACTTCTCTTTCAAGATGTCTTTCCCCACCCATTTTGTTTATGGTGGTAATATTATACCAATATGGCCAGCTTTTATGTACTTTGTGATCTCGCTACTATGAAGTTAGCCCCCTTCAGCATTTATTCAGAATAATGCCTCTTAAAAAAGTGTTTAATGATTTCATAAGGTCCTTGGTGTTTCTTAATGTCTTCCTTTCTCTTTTTTCCCTCCCCTTTTCCCCTCCCCTTTTCTCCCCTCCCTTCTCCCCTCCCCTCCCTCCCTTCCTTCCTTCCTTTCATTTTTTCTCTGTGACCATCTGTATGTTCTTTTCTTTTTGTCTGCCTTTTAGTATTAAAATGGTCACCTGACGACCATCTGAGTTGAGCTTTGTCAAGAACCAAGGGCTGAAGTTCTTTTTGTTCAGACTATGTTTCTGTTACCAGTATTGAGGGACTAAGGACTTTCAAGCCCTTCTCATTCTCCCAGCCTGAGAGATATTAAGATAAGGGAAAACTAGATTTTGCAGGTAAACTTTGATTTGTTGAATGCCTGCTTTGTGCCAGACATTGCATGCTACGATATATTCTATTAAAAGGATTCAGGAAGGGCATTTACTCTTTTAGCTACTGGAGTTTGATTTTCTTTATTATCATGCTGATCAGTGTACACTGGCAGTGTGGCTGATTGAGTGGAAAAGGGAGAGCTACACTGTCTTGTCACTCACCTAGTTGATAACAGATTCAGGACAAGGACTCTCGTCTCCTTTCTAATACAATATTAGCCCTAAACCCAAAGAAGTTGAGATGTTTTGTCATTCTTTAGTTTTTCCCAAAGGGAACATTTTTCACAACATAAAAAGTTAGCTGATTGGAATTAACTTATACTTTATAAGAGATCAGTGCATATCTAGAGGCGACATAGTAGAATTTTCAAACAATCAGAAATCTCATAAATCGGAATCTAAGGGAAAACAAATATACCCTCCTGAACGTTGTATAATTGGGTATACAGAAAACTTTCTAATTTTATTTTGCCTTCATTTTTAGACTAACTTGCAATTACCCCAAGTTGCTAGGTAGCAAAATTATTATGGTACTAGCTCAGAATTTGCTGTATTTTAATCAGCCTTAGTGACTGAAAACACAGAGAGAATGTCAATGAGGGAGAAAGGTTTTCCTTTACTGCCCCTAGATAAAGCAGATGAAAATCTGTTTCTCTCCACGGTAGATTCCTACTCCTTGCCAAAGATACAATAGACAACATTTATAAAAATACAATCTTTGTGCATGTTGCTAGGTTGCTCAATTTTGAGCCTTTTTCTTTACAATACATAATCATTTAAAAAATACTGAAAGAGGTAAGAAATAGGGAGTGGAAACCAGTAGTGTGAGTAAATGGGAAATTGATATCTTTAAGGCACTAGATATGGTAATAAATATATTAGATTACTAGAAGAGAAAAAATACTTGAATAGTAGCCAAGAAAGGATTCCAATTACTTACAAACTACAGTGACTAACTTCTTTCAATTCTAAAATCCCCTATTTTAATTTTTCTAAGTTTCTGAGAAATGGGCATTTTAGTATTACTCCTTAAAAACTTTTTTACTGAATAAAATAATTTTCATGAAATTACAAAAACATAGGATCTGCTCATATTGATAGTGTGTTTGACTTACCACTCACTGTATTGTGTCTCACTTAGATTACCAGCAAAAATATTACTCACATCTAATGATATTTCTGGGTATCCTATAAATGAACCCTGAGAGGTTTCCTGGAGAGTCTTGTAATGCTTCCTAGCTACCCCTGTATATATTCTATAAAATATAGCCATGTAAAGTATGAAGACAATCTGTTACTGTCTTCCTGGCAGGGCTGGTCAACTGGCCATCAGACACTGTGGTTGCATCTGGTTGTCCCCTGCTTCCTACTGCTCCATTGTCCCACTTTGGGTGTCTCCCCCTCCTCCCTGTGCTGGTGCTGCCCTTTCATAGGCCTTCTCTCAATAACTGGATCTCACCAGGCTCCTTTCTGCATTCCTAGCTTTGTACTTGCTGTGTGACCTGGCAGGAGTGCTTCTCCTGGGTTCTTTGCAGATCTGGTTTCTCCTTCTCAAATGACACCACCTTAGAAAGCCCTTTCCTGAGCATACTGTGCAACTCAGAGCTCCCTGTTAGTCTCTATCACAGACCCCTTACTTACTTCCTTTTTAGCACTCCTCAAACACCTTCCCCCAACTAAAACATAAAACTCTATGAGGATAGGGACATTGTGGACACTCACATATTAATAAGTGATTGAAACATGAATGCATTTTTAAAAAGATCAGTACCAACATCCTAAAGGCTCGTGGAGAAGGGCATTTGAGCTGACTTTGAAAAGTAGAATGTGAAGATAGCAGGGTGTAGGAAAACAAGAGTTTTAGAAGAGAGAGGCTTGTGTCAAGGTGATCTTATAAAAAAAAAAAAGCTTTGGTATGAAGGCAGGCATGTGCATGTCTTTACTGGGCTTTGTGGAGAAAATAGAGATAAAGAATAAACTTTGGGGAACCAGGAAAACCTTTTATCTAGGAAAGGGACATGATCAAAATGGCACCAGTGTGGCATCTAGTGGATGAGTTGAAGGTTCAGGAATTGCTAAGAAGTAAAAGCATCCACACCCTACTTCCTGTCTTGCTGACATATATATATATTTGGCCTCATCAGTAGCAAAGCTCATTAATACTCCAGGATGATACAGAATAGAAATACAAACTGGAATTGTTTGTTTAATCTATATTTATGCATTCACAAATATTTACTGATCCCTGCTCCATGTCAGTCATTGTACCTCTGATCCATTTGGGCTTGTAAATCTGTGTATGTGATACTTGGAGATGTTTTTGCATACCTAAAATGAGACACCACTTAAGAGATTTAGCTGTTGATACTCGAACCAGTGAAGACAAAGCTGGCAAATACCTCCCTAAATAGGAAGGATATGTATTTAATTTGGAAAATGTCAATTTATTTGTTACCCTACACAGTAAGAATTAGATATCTAGAAACAACTACAGGTATGAAATATAACTGTTGAAATGTGTGCTTCTTTTAAGAAACTCCAAGAGCTACGTGGAAGCATGTGTTGTTTTCTTGTCAGTTTTCCTTCTCATATGACATTTGCTCCTAAAATACCCAATTTTTTTTCTGCCCAGACCTACACACCCAACCCACTTTAGCTGTACCATCCTTAGATTACTATGTCACAAATTTTACCTTGTTTTGAAACTGAAGTACAGTGGCTGATTTTGCTATTTTTGCATTTATTTGCAAAGCTGAATTCTAGTAATTACCAGCAAAGATAATCGTTTTGCACAAAAAGAGGTATATTTCTATCTTGAAACTAGGTTATATTGTTAATGCCACAGAAAAGGAAATGGCTTTTTCAGAATATTAGCGTTTGTAGCTCTTGCTTATTGATAGGGAAAAGTTAGTTGCCATAGTGATCTAACAGCCTCTGGAGGGAATGCAGTCATGGCCTTAAGCATCCGGCAACCCACCCAGTTGAGAGAGCCCCTCTGAAAAGGATTTCCTTCCATGGAAATTGAGTTTCTAAAATAAAAAGAGTTTATTTTAGCTTAGATTTGCTTATAGGTTTGTTTTGCACTTTTACCTACTGGAATTAAAGGAAAAACATTTATAATAAAGACAGCATATATTTCTTCAGGGATGACATTAAATAATAGATTTTTGTGTTAACCATTCCATAAATGTGCTCTCAGACACACAAAATGACCTTTATACTTTTATTCTTGTGAGCTATGGAGCTTAAAAGCAAACCACTTCAACCAGATGTTGATCCAATAAATTTATCAATATTTGGGGTTTTTAGAGTTTCAGTATATATTCTTAGGTAGAGGGAACTTTCATGGCCCATCAAAATCTGCTCAAGCTGTGCTGGGTGAAACAGCACTCATCTATAATACTCATGTAACATGAGCCAATCTGCAGTCGGTTGTTCTGAATTCTACATCACTCACAGCGCAGGTTGATGTGTGAACACTGTATTTACAGGACCAAAACTGCACATTTGCTCTGCAGCTGTGTTTAACAGTTATCAGTTTGGCACACAGCATGACTGCTTTGGAGGGAGAATAGACACTTCTCATCCCTTTTGGCATTTATGAAGTAACCAAAGTACCTACTGCTGAAGTGATTCACTTGAGCTTAATTAGATTTGCTACATAATTAGCATTTGAAGAAACCTAAAGAAAATCCTTGGGGGTTGGTTATTTGTTATGTCAATTGTAAGCATGCTCATTTGGGGGGGACTAGGAATTGAAAATGATGAAATTTAATGCACCATAAACCCAGATGTATTATATGCATATATAATTTTTTGAAGAGTTTTTAAAAGCTGTGCTTCGCAGGGATGACTGAAATGCTTGTCTCAGACAACTGAGACCTGTGCAAGGGGATTGATCCATCAGCATGTGCCCATGTCTGCTTGATGGCGCTTATGTGTGTACAACTAGCTTTACACCTCTCATGAGAGCCCACAGCTCTTTAATAAACACCCCAGTGCCAGCCGTGAGGGCTGTGCCAATAACCACCACTTGAAGCTGGAGAGTGCAGTCTGAGACAGTGAGATCCTATACTGCACTTGTATTTACATTTTAAGGTTAATTTAATTGCAATGGCTTGTTCTGGTATGTGTTGCTTTAATTGCAAAGAAAAAAAATGAATTTAATTTTATACTCGAGACATTTCTTTAAATACTCCTGAAGTTTGTTCTTTAGTATTAGAGTTCTACAAAGTGAATTAACTGTGGAGAATAGCTGTAAAATACTGAGAGGAGAGGTTAAATTTTATATTCCAGTTTAAGTTAAGGCTAGGATAAAACTTGTAAACTATGTTTATGTAAAATATTTTCTAATCTGTCAAAAAGTTGTCACATTTTAATCAAATTACTTAGTTACCTAAATTTGTCTAGCCATAAATAAGGAAATAAATGAGAGGGAACAAGTTTAATTTATTGATGAAGCACTCTGATGATTTTTTTTACCCTTATAGTAAAAAAAAAAAAAAAACACCTTCAAACTTACATCCTACCATATGTTCACCATCAAATCTCAAGTCAGAATCAGGTTCAAATCAGAATTCAAAACCAGTTTTAGAACTCAAGTGGCAGCTCATGCCCTGCATGCAGGCAAACGGCTAGGAATTAATCAGAAAGTTCCACCCATGTCCATCCTTCCTCTTACTTGCTCATCTTCCCAGCAAGCACTAAAAAGAAAAAAAAAAAAAGTACAAATTCGTACGGAACCTACTGTAACTCTGATTAAAGAGATCCTGTATTCCCCAATGACCGACCCCCTAGCTCCCCCAAAAAGGAATTAAACGGCTAAGCTTTTTATAAATGTTTTTAAAATCCTTATTGGACTTGACATAAACATGCAGATAATTCTACTAGTCTCTTTTTCATAGGTACAATAATAGCACTAAGTACAGAATTCCCCTTGTATCCAAGCAAGACTTTTACGAAAACTTAAACCTGAAGTCTTATGCAGTGCACCTAAAATTAACCAGGAGCCTTGGTGCATATACCAGCAAATGTTGTACACCTGTGTGATAGTGGTCACCTCACTTAACCTCTCCCAGCTTCAGTTTCTTGTCTTTACTACTACATAAAGTTGTTGAAAGGATTAAAGGAGACTATATAAACAGCTATTTTTATTTATGATTAAATAATATCTGTGTGGTTACTATTTAGTCTGGGTAACTAAATAGCTGGGTTTTTTTGTTCTTTGTACACATGCACATATTCCTTTTTTAAAACAGGCATATGGGCAAATACATTTTTTTTCTATATGCCTCCATGTTGTTTCTCTGGATTTCCGCCAGGATGGGATGTGCCAATTATGCACGGAATTGTTTGCGTGTCCATGGGTGCTTATATAAGTCATTATCTTTGGTGTATGACAAATACACAAACTCCTGTATCTCTAGTAGCCTGTAATTCCTAATTGAGGGACATGATTGAATTTATGTAGTTTAGCCCCAAGTAAGTAGATAAAAATTATTAAGTAAATGCCCTGGTTCATCTAAACAAAATATGTGACTAATAGCTTTTTATATGAACTATATACATTTAGTTTACCTAAGTTTATTAATAAATAGTATCTCTGGGCATTTTTAATTTTATATTTTATACTTAACTATGAAAGTATCCAGAACCAGATTCCAGTCACTAACTACCTCTTCATTAATGGATCAATGGTTTTATCAGATTTATTAGAAATTTGTCTATACTGAGCATGTAATATGTACTTTGTGAAAATAGGTATAAAACTGGGCTCATCTTATCAGCATACCATTTACCCAATTATGGGAGTAAAAAAGGAGGCATGTGTATTTTTCCCCTAATTCTGAAATGTCTCCCAGTTCTTGAAATTTGAATGTGAAAATGTGTGCATGCAAATTAAGACATTCAATCTGAAAGACTTCTTTGTATAAAATACTAACCAAATTTAAAGTTGAACCATAGGGTAAATATAGTAGAAAAGTATATTTTGAATTCTGAATTTTATTTCCATTGGATACAAACAATAATTACAATTGCTAGATGTGTTTTAATGAATAGTTTGAACTCATCATGCTAGCAAAAATCATCTGCATATAAATAATAGGGCAATTTCAAGCAATTTTTTCTTACTTAGGTCAGATATTCCTGCCAGAAACTTGTTTGCTTTGTTAATTTGTTCAATTATTAAACTTTGAGAGTACAAAGATAAATTTACTAATGGGGTTCAATTAACAAATTTCTGATTACATTTCCCTAATGATGATAGTATAGAACATTTATTTCTGCTGTGCTTTATTAGTAAAATTGCAGTGATCTGGTGACTGGAATTAAACTGCTGAAAAATGACTTGGTCTGATTTATTCACTGAGCAAAACCAAGCTTTAAAGGCTGTGTTGCTATGGCACCCAAGATTAACTGTTAAAAAAAAAAAAAAGTTTAATTTTAGTAAAAACATTGGTACATCTCTTTTGGCATTGTGTAGATAAAAATAGATTCCCCCCTCCCCCTTTTCTTGTCTTTTTTATGTTTAGCAAGTCCTTTGCATTCTTTTAAACATACACTAAAAGAAATTTAGCATATTTAAAGAGAAGGGAAAAAGCAGTAAAATAAAACTGTTTTATCAAAAGATTACAATTTGTAAAATAGCAAATATTTCAGTCATCATTTTTTATATGTATATATATATACTTTTTATTTTGTCTAATTTAATCCTTTCAAAAACTGTCTGGCTTCTCATACTTTTTAGAAAGATGGTGCCAGAGAGGGAGAAATCACTCTATTCTGGTAGTTTCGTTTTGTAATTAGTCTTCAAACTTAAAAACAGGTTGCAAAATTGGGACAGTAACAAGTTTTAGGAGAAATCTTAATGTAGCTCTAATCTTTCAAATTCTAAAAGAATATGTTTTCTGTTTCGTGAGACAAAAGAATTGTCTGGTTGCTTTAGCCAGGATTGATTTCTGTCTTCAGAACACCATTTGGTGGTGTTAAGACTGCTAGATGAAGAATTTTGTGGGAAAAAAAAAAAAAAAAGAAGAAAAATTGAATGCTTTGTATGATCATCAAAAGCCACTTTTCAGGAGTATTTTACATTTCTTGGTGCCAAGCAAATCAGAAATCCTACCTTACAGAGAGCGATTTGTTCATGAGATGACCCAGTGCTGCAAGTCGCTTATGTTTATCATTATGCTTCCACATTCTAAGGAAATTCCACTTTCAAACGTTGCCGTCAGTGCTTTCTTCTATAGGAAGAATTTGAACTATAAAATTTGAGAAGCTTCAGCGTCTGTGGAAATTTGAGAGCATTGCCTTTTTTCCTCTTTATTGAATGTAAAGTGTTTTAACAAAAGCATGGTAGCCCAGTACATTTTAAATGTCAAAACTTGCACATAGTGTATCTCATAAAGAATTTAAATTTTAGACTTTGAACTTTTAAAGCCTCAAACATCTTTAGAGGCTGACTACAGCAAATAAACAGAATGTTTTGCAGAGAGATTTAGTGAAGAAAATTTTTTTTTGCCGTTGTTTCTCACAGTGCTCTGCAGGTGAAAATGGTGAGGAAACTTTGATAGTTCAAGACTATGCAGGGGAGAATTTGAAAGCAGAAACAAGCTTTTACAGATTTTACCTGGAAAAACAAAGTGGTTTATATGAGGTGCTAGTTCTTACCTTTATGATTGCTAATTTAGATTTTATAAAAATTGAAATGAGTTAATATTTTAAAATATTTAAGTATGGTCTCTGGACAACAATAAGCACAGTGTACTTTTTTAAAAAGTGACTTTATGTAAGATTATAAATTACAGAAATGAGTTGTCACTTCCCTGTTGTTACTTATTTCTGATTTTAAAATAGCAAAATTTATAAAGCTATAGTTTTGAGAAAATAGTAATTCATATTCTTAAAATTGTTATAATCTCTAAATTAATACATAAATTATTGATTTAATGTTAAATTTTGATTTTAAAATTTATTTCAGTTTCTATAGGTAATATATTGAGGTTCTGACAATTTTATATTAATGTATGATTTTATTCTGACACAGCTGTTGAATTTGAACTACTAATTATTTCTAAGAATTTGTTAATACCATTCTCCAACTTTGTTTTAGGCAGCTAGATTGTATCCAGGGAAACCCATTTAGATCAGAAATAACATTTCGTTCTAACTTCAAAAAATAAGCATCCACTTTAAAAATGGAATCTGAATTTAAATAAAAATCCTAATTTAGGATTCAGTTCCATTCTTTAACTAGCGGAAAGAAATCTTAGCAAAAAAAACCAAAAAAACAAAAAAAAACCAAATTTACCAGATTGCCAGTAATTTGCATTAAGGAGGAAGAGATGGATTTTTTTTTAAGTCAGCAGGCATTGAAGATAGTTCAGTGAAGTTAAGTAATAGAGATCTCAGATTTTAATTTAGTCAAGATTATGATTTTACATAGAAGCACTGTTGAAATAGGCTTGATAATAATATTTTAAGTGTTATACAAATCTGGATGAAATTATATTATTTACTGTCTTACTCATTGGTTCAACTGTGTTTTAAAAGTGAGAGACCTTATATCAATGAGTGTTTGTTCTGTGCATCTCATGTGCATGGTGTTAACAAAATAAAATAAGCATACTTCTAACATTTGGGGGAGCATCCTATTAGTTTGGGGGTAGGTTAGGGACTCTGCTTTCCAAATAATTAATTTGATAGATCCATGCTCTTGAAAAATTGGGTACATACTATTTTTAAACTTTATTTTTCAAACATGATATGTATTGTTTAAAGCATTAGCTTAAATGAAAAATAATATTTTACATTCGTAAAGTTCTGTTTATTTAATTCAGTAATGAAATTAATTTGGAGTTGTTGGCATACTGCCTTCACAGGTTTCTGTGACTCATTTGCTGAGAAAGTGTGATTCAAGAGACCAGAATCATTTTTTTCTCATTTGCTAAAACTCATGTTTTGACTATGGGCAAATGTTCATGGCAGATTTAAAACAAATTTAAAGTAAATATTCTGTGATAATATTTGGAAGCTGAGTGATGTCTAGCCTTACATAACTAGGACAAATATAAATCTGTGAGTTCACGGACTTCAAAAGTATCAACTATACATCATTTTAGAATACTGGTTTTGTTTTTCTCATATTCTTAGAGTTTAACTCTTATACTACTAATTATGACCTCTAGAAGGTAATTGCATTTAGAAGCAGAATATCTGCTGTTTTATTAATTTAATAATTAAGGACTAAATGGTGTTCCAATTTAGGTTTAAAAGTAAGCACATTCACACAGCATTTAAAACTATTTCTTAATGTTTTTTTCCTAGAGAAGAAATGATAGCTCCATGATCGCTATATGTTCTGTTCAATACTCATTATATTTATAATTTATATTACATATATATTTATCCATTATATTTATAATTTAGTCCTGTCCAAATAAAATATATTCTCATAGTTAAGTGTGTTGTGGTAGTATAATGATTACATGAAATAACCTGGACCTTGCTGTTTGCAAAGTAATTTAAATGTTTATTTTCTGAGTTGCTACTTGGAAATTAAGTTGTGGAGTGATGTTTCTCATTGGTCCAAGGAGCAACATAAAATCCTGATTTATCAGATAATCCTACAGGAAACGTATGCCTGTTTTGACTTATGATATGTTTCTTAGTACAATGTCCTGCTTTTCTGGCTTTCCATTAAATGTTTAGAAAAATTAGTTAATAGTTTTGCAGGAAAAGAAAGGAAATTTATCAGTCTATACCAGCTATATAAGAAGTAGGAACATATATAAAAGACCTATAATTTTCCGATCTCACTTTGAACTTTTCTTCACAGTTTTCCAACTCAAGATGGTATATAGTCTTGCACAATGGGCTGTAGCCAACTTTCCGTCAGAAGAACTGAGTAAAAATTATTCCAAAATTGTTCTTAGAAATAAATCTGAGCCTGGAATTGTCTTGCATTAAAAAACAAAAAGCAAATGATTGCTTTAAAAGCACACCAAATGATATTGGATGGTCTTTATTCTTGACTCTGTTTTTTAAAGTGTGTATACGTTCATTACATCCAGTTGTCTATTGGGCTTTTTTACTCTAACTTTTCGGAAGTTGACTGACAGGCCACTTTTCTATAGTGGGAAATAGGCACCTTGTGTGCGCGGAGGGATTTCCAGCCCCCGACCCCGGAACCAGCAATTAGCGTTTAGGCGTCCTGCACCCCACCAGGGGGCAGCACCGGACACTGCCTTTCCTAGAGGCCTGAGTGCATTTAAGGCTTTCTGGCAGTGCTCTCCACCCCTCTTCCTCATACAGGCCTTACGTATTTTTGGTATTTTCTTACACATTTTAGGCTTAGTAAGTGTTTAATAAATGTTAGCTGTTTAGGCATTGTGCTATACGGATGCTACTTTTCAGGTTTGACCGTTCTGTGTACCTGAATTTTGTCTTTAATGATAATTTGTTCTATTATTTAAAATACCTTGTGCTTATTATAAATATGGGATTCCTTTAACTTGTAAAATCTAGCAATTATTGAGCACTATGACATGTCAGGCATGAAACCAGGTACTTTTTATATGCTACTGCAGAATCTAAGTAGACATAGAGGCAAGATAACAATAGAGTCATAAAACAATATGAAACTGCAATAATGGGGAATTGTAATACTTCTATTTTGATGTTGAATAAACAGTATAAACCTCGGGGAGGTTAAGTCACAATGGAACAAAGATCCCTTCAGATAGAATTCCAAATTCCGTGCTGTATCAATTATATTATGAAACCTTGCCATAAAAAAAAAAATTGTTGAGGATGAGCGAAGCCACGATGTGTAATGCCTGAGACAGAGGTTTCAGTGATGTAACTCCAGTGACACTGTGACAAGGAGAATTAGGGATTGACATACTTAAAACTTGAATGGAGAAATAGGGTTAGATATTGAGAGATCCCAAGGAAACCTGTGAAAACCTTAATATATGTGTTTTTATGGACACATAATATGTAACATATTACATTCATCAAAACATGGGAATAAATTGACGTACTCTTAATTTTTAAAAGCCCCATAAATATATTTTACTTAAAACCGTAATGGATCTTATTCTTTTAATTTGTGCTTGTCCTCTCTTACCTGCTAGAAAATTTAAAGGTTGTCTGTCCTTCCTAATTTTAACAAGATACTTCATTTTCCAAAAATGAAACAAGACAAAAAGGTAAATTTGTTTTGTTTTGTTACAGAAAATAGTCAAATGAAGATATTTTGCCTGTGTCTGTGACTTTAATGATTTGGAATTGTTATTTCACATTGTTTGCTTTCTTTTCTGGCTATAATGTGCATAGCAATCCAGATGGCTAATATATAAACAATTGGAGTTATGCTTATTGGAATCATTTAGTGTGGCTTAGGAGGTTCCCACTACCCAGGACCATCTGTTCATTGCTCTGTGTATTACCTTCATGATCAAGTTTGTGTTTTCAGCTCCTTCACATATCTTAGCCTACACCTTTCTTTATATGTGAAAGAGGCTTCTAAGACTGAACTTAACTCATATGGCCCTCAAGGCTATATTGTCAAACCTTGATAATCCAAGCCTGCCTTCCACATTACCATTCTTCTTTATTCCTAATTCAATTTTTTCCCTTATCATTGCTATTCTCAATAGTAGGGTCTTAAAATTTGCAGAAGAGTGACTAAGAAAATGGGCTTTGTAGTCAGGTTCGAATCTTACTTGGCTGTGTATGTAGCGATTTGATCTTGGGCAACCTCCTTTATCTTGGTTTCCTCACCTGTGAAATGGAGTATAATACTGACTTCATGGATTTGTTAAGATGGTTAAATTAGATAAAATATAACTCATTTAGCCCATGCCTGGTTTATTATTAACATAATTTAGAATGAAAATTCTCCTGTTGCAAAAAGGCATATTCAGAAGTAAATTCAAATACTATATTCTAAAATTTCACAGCGTCTTTTGGAAGAAATAGCTACTTTTCTTTAAGCACCTGTCATATGTGCTTTCACATTGCCAACAGAATATATGTAGGCGGTACTAAATTGTTGTTTTGGGGTTCATTTTCAGTCCTTCTTACTGGATCCTGGGTGCAACTTTAGACCCCAAGTAGCTAGAGAAAAGTTTCTCTAGGTGCCTGTCGTCTCTGGTTACATGTTACACTATAATCTGCTTTGGAGCCTCACAGCCACATATGTTATTGTTCCACGTGAACTGAGCCAGCTTACATACACAGCTCTGTGGGGAGAAAGACCATAAACGAACACTCCCCGTTTCTAGCCCATATTCTGCATAATACATGTAAGTCTCTCAACAGCCCTGTAGGCTATGCCATTACTTAATTCCCAATTTATGTGGCTTACTTTTTCTGAATGAAAAGTCATCAAATATGGTTTTTAAGTTATGGAACAGAAGAATATGATTAATCTGAATTGTCATGAAAATTCAGGGCACATGGTTGCTATGGTTATGGCGTCATGTATTTATAATGGAGAGATACTTTGTCTTCATTAATCTACAAACTTGCCAGTGGGATTCGGTATTTTTTTTCTGTGTGTGTGTGTGTGTTTGTGTGTGTGTGTACATACGTACGTACGTACATGTATACAGCTTCTGCATGAAAACACTGAGGCTGAACAAGGTGTTCTGTTTTGGTGGTAGTGCAGAGAAACATACTCACACATAAATTATTTATATGTGAACCAATTCAGTGAGAAGTAAGTACAGCTGCTTAATTGACCTAAGGGTCTTATTTCCAACTGCTTAAAAATAAGTGTAAAGTGAAGTTCATGGAAGAAATAACTTAAGGCTCTTTAATATACTTTTGTTGGTGAAGAGAATTTCAAGCTGTTTCAGTCAGTTAGCATATATTCTTAAAAAGACTGATATCCTATTCGTAGTCTTCTCTTATATATCCTTGAATTATCTTCCATGATTTTTATATTTTATATACTTATAATAGCGTATTATAACAACTTAATGCTACATAATTTACAGTAATCGTTTCCAAATTAAGGAAGCCCTATGTGTAAAATCACAAATTTATGTAACATAACACAGGAACTTTTATTCATATAAGAAAATCATTATTCACTTTACTGTTTTCCTTTATTTCAGCATCATTTATTACAAAATTAATACTGTTTTCGAAAAACCAAAACAATATATTATAAAGCACAACGTGGAGTCTTCTCTCACCTCCTTGTCATTCCCAGCCTCAAAGGGTAACCACTGTTTACAGTTCAAGTGTGTCTTCACAGCAGATGTTTTTCTATGCTCGTGCAGACATATAGATGTATTCCTGGAAAGAGTGATGCTTGCATTCTTGAGGAGTTAGGAGCATTGCTATTTGAAAAAATAAAAATCCAGTTTGATGATGTTAGTCATTATGCTGAAAGGAGTGATTTTAACAAATACCAACAGAACTTCTTGTGGTAGGCCAGCTTTCCAAGTTACTGGTTCAAGAGAACAGTCATTTTATAACAGGTATAAAATCAAAGACGTTTAGTAAAATATTTTGCCCTTAATTCTCCATGGATAGCTTGTTTATGAAGAGTTCAGTATTCAGGGAAGATGGAAAAACAGCCCAGTGTCAGCTAAAGTAATAAAACCGACTTAATCCCAAATTGACAATTTAAAGCCCTTTAAAATTACTTGTTGCAAACAAGAAATAATCCACCCAGTCTGTCATCTCTTTTCAGCTTATTAGTAGTGGAATCTCTTAGGTGGCTCTTTAAACCGTGTGTATTAAAAGTCCTAAAGTTGTTCGTGGAGATTTCCAGTTGCTAGGGAATACCAACACTTATTTGGTGTTTGATATTGTAAATCATGATAGTTATTGGGGCCAAAGGGAGGTCTGTAAATGTCCAGTAGGTTCTCTTTGGAGCTAATTTGTGCTGTTTGCATTTTCTTTCTGCCCCAATACACTTGTCACTGGAAGAAATCACACAGGGGGTAGGGATAAAGCATGAGGTATCATGATTCCTTCATGTAAAAATTTTGCTCAAATTAAAATGTGAACATAGTATAATATGTAAAAAAAACTGGACCTCCTTAAATCCTTTATAAAGCAAGGCAATGTGTAAACACATGAATAAATATGAAGGTTTTATTTTAAGTAATAGCTGTGAATGTTAAAAGTAATATTATTTTCCTTAGAATAGTTTAATCACATATCCCTTTTAAATTTTTTAAGCCTTTAAACGTTTTATTTTCAGTCTGGGCTTGGGGACTCACACCTGTAATCCTAGCAGTTTGGGAGGCTGAGGCTAGGGGATCACTTGAGCCCAGGAGTTTGAGACCAGCCTGGGCAACATAAGAAGACCTCATTTCTGAAAAAAAAAAAAAAAAAAAAAAAGAAAGGGAAGAAAGGGGAAGGAAGGGAAGGAAAGGGAAGAAAAAAACGAAAAGAAAAGGAACAAAGGAAGGCGTCGGTGATGTGCACAAGTGG